TGGAGGGGCCGGGCGGGCGCGGGGCGGGCGGGGGAGCGGGGGCCGCGGGAGGGGCCGGGCCGCCGCCGCTCAGGACCGGGCCTCAAAATGGCCACACGCGTACCCCCGTAGCGGAAAAACGTGAGCATTCTGGCCTTTTTCTAGGGGAAAAGCAACCCGCGGCCTCCCACCGAATTCTTCATCAATTTCCTCCTCTTTTTCCCCACGTCCGCAAAAGAGGTCTTCGCTCCCTTTCCCTCGGTTCCTTTCGATGGCCGGGGGGGGCGGTGGGGGGGCATTTTCCACGGACGCCCCCGCCCCGGCTGCCGCCGCCCCTCCCGCCTCGGAGACTCTCTTCCTTCCTTCCCCCTTTTCCTTACGCAATATACAGAAATGCGCGAGGCTGTGGTTGGTTTTCATTTCTTCTTCGTGGTTGTGTGCATGCGGTGGGATTGTGAGAGTGCGTTCATGAGAACTGTGGGCGGCGTTGGCTGCTTCTAAGTGTGGTCTTCTTGGCGACAGGCTCTGTGTCCGAGTGTGGTGTGCCTGCGCGGTTGGGGTGTGTAGATGTGGACCCTTCGAGGCCCTTCTGCGTTTTCTTCGTTGCGTACGATTGTGCTCCGTTGGTGTTCTCAGCAGGGATCTGATTCTGTGTGTGGGGGTGTGTGGCCCCTGCGACTGTGTTTGGGTGGTGTCGTCGTTATGTCGGGCGTGTGTGATCCCGACTGTGCTGGATTGTGTGTCCGTGAGCCGCTGCGTTTGACTGATTTCGTTGTGTCCTGTTGGGCAGTGTGCGGGGCTGACCAAGTCGGCTTCTGGGGCAGTGCTAGGTGGTGTTTGTTTGCTGCCCTTCTGTGGGGCTGGACCCTGTGTGGTCCTGTCCGCACTGAGTTGTATGCCTGTGTGCCTGTGTCCTTTAGAGGTGCGTTTGCAAATCGCTGGGGGCGGGAGTGGGGGGAGGGCGAGCGAGAGATCGAGGCGCTGGTGGGGGCGGCGGCATGGGGGCGGGGAGCGGGATTTCACATTTTATTCCAAATTATGATGTATTCGGGAGCCAGTTGTTGGCTTGGGTGGGCGGACAGCGCCCGGTCGGCGGCTGCTCTGCCCGGAGGCCCGCCTGTGCCTAGGTGTTTGAGGGGTTCGTTGGTGAGTGGGAGGCTCCTCCAGGCTTGAAGCTGAGCAGCGCTCGCCGAGGCCGGCGCCTTCGAGCCGGTAGCTGCGGGCTTCGGTTCCCGCTGCACTCCGGCTTCATCCATTTCTGGTCAGTTTCGTGGGTGCGGCCGCCGGGCTCCATCTTTCCTGGAAACTCGCTTTGGGCGCGGCAGATCGCCCAGGACCACACCGCAGCGTAACTGCAGGCCTCTCAGCGAAAAAGGGGGAAAGCAAAGACCCGGGTGTGCATCCTCTTCCTCGGCTTCCGCCCCTTTCCGGCGGAGTGGAGATCCTATTCAGAGGGGCCGGTCTCTCTAAATATGCCCCAGGTGAGTTTTCAGGGGAATGGTGCCGGTGGAAAGGGCATCCGCTTGTCTGTCTGTCTGCCCACAGGATGACCGAGCGGCCGCCGAGCGAGGCGGCTCGCAGTGACCCCCAGCTAGAGGGACGGGACGCGGCCGAGGCCAGCATGGCCCCCCCGCACCTGGTCCTGCTGAACGGCGTCGCCAAGGAGACGAGCCGCGCGGCCGCAGCGGAGCCCCCAGTCATCGAACTGGGCGCGCGCGGAGGCCCGGGGGGCGGCCCTGCCGGTGGGGGCGGCGCCGCGAGAGACTTAAAGGGCCGCGACGCGGCGACGGCCGAAGCGCGCCATCGGGTGCCCACCACCGAGCTGTGCAGACCTCCCGGGCCCGCCCCGGCCCCCGCGCCCGCCTCGGTTACAGCGGAGCTGCCCGGCGACGGCCGCATGGTGCAGCTGAGTCCTCCCGCGCTGGCTGCCCCCGCCGCCCCCGGCCGCGCGCTGCTCTACAGCCTCAGCCAGCCGCTGGCCTCTCTCGGCAGGTCAGGGGCCAGGGGCCAGGGGCCAGGGGCTGGGCGGGTGGGCAGGGCGACCACCCCCACCGGGGTTTCCTTCTACACATCGGCGGCGGCCTGCCCTGGGGGCCGAGCGGGTGGAGCGCAGGGAGAGGAGGTCGTTTTAAACCCAGTGGCTCTAGAGCCTCAAGCTGGAGCCCCCGAGTGAGTGCCAGTGAGGGAGGGGCCTTCTGTGAGGATCTTGTGATCTGCCCGTTCCCTCCCACAGCGGGTTCTTTGGGGAGCCGGATGCCTTCCCTATGTTCACCACCAACAATCGAGTGAAGAGGAGACCTTCCCCCTATGAGATGGAGATTACTGATGGTGAGTCTGCCCCACCCCACCGTTGTACCTGCATTCTCCTAACTCTTGTCCTCCTAATCTCCAGGTCCCCACACCAAAGTTGTGCGGCGTATCTTCACCAACAGCCGGGAGCGATGGCGGCAGCAGAATGTGAACGGGGCCTTTGCCGAGCTCCGCAAGCTGATCCCCACACATCCCCCGGACAAGAAGCTCAGCAAGAATGAGATCCTCCGCCTGGCCATGAAGTATATCAACTTCTTGGCCAAGCTGCTCAATGACCAGGAGGAGGAGGGCACCCAGCGGGCCAAGACTGGCAAGGACCCTGTGGTGGGGGCTGGTGGGGGTGGAGGTGGGGGAGGGGGCGGCGCGCCCCCAGATGACCTCCTGCAAGACGTGCTTTCCCCCAACTCCAGCTGCGGCAGCTCCCTGGATGGGGCAGCCAGCCCGGACAGCTACACGGAGGAGCCCGCGCCCAAGCACACGGCCCGCAGCCTCCATCCTGCCATGCTGCCTGCCGCCGATGGAGCCGGCCCTCGGTGATGGGTCTGGGCCACCAGGATCAGCCAGGAGGGCGTTCTTAGGCTGCTGGGATGGTGGGCTTCAGGGCAGGTGGGGTGAGAATTGGGCGGCTCTGAAGCAAGGCGGTGGACTTGAACTTTCCTGGATGTCTGAACTTTGGGAAGCCTTTACTGACCCTGGGGCTGGCTTTTCTGTTTCCTGTACCAGTAGGAGATCAGAAAAATGGAGCAAAGTGGTAGGTACTTTTTGTGAAGACGGCACGGTCTTCCCTCTTCCCTCAGTCCCAAATCCTTCCCAAGTAAGAGGCTGGAGTTGTCACTGCTTTTGGCCTGGAGTTTGGGATCCCTGTCTTTCCTAAGACCTGGGGTTGTCAGCTCTCATCTGAGGCATCCAGCAGTCTCTGCCTTGCCTTTAGCCCCTCCCAAGCTGGCTGGGGTGGCCTGTGTGGCCACTTCTGTCCATATTTATAGGTACCCAATAGCTGCCCATTTCGTGAGCCCCATCTTCACCCAGGCCTATGTTGATCCATCCAGCTTGCCAGATGCTGCAGAGTCACAAGCCTCGAGGTGCCTTCTTCAGGGCCTGGTTGAAGAAGATGATCAGTGGACAGTCTGCTCTAGATGAGCTGGGCCGGAGGGTCAGGAAACCCAGTCGCCCTTACTTCTTGCCCTGGGGATCAAAGTTCTGCTTTCTCCCCAATGAGACTTGCCTTCCTAAGCCTGTGGCTGTGGAGACAATGTCTGCAGCCCTGAGAAAGCCCTGTCGGGCTTTGTGTGAAGGCAGAGAAAGGGACAATGATAGTAGAGTGATATGGAGCAAGAGATATTTTGGGCATGTGGGCTTCAACTCCTCGACATCACTGTTCATGCTGGCGAGTGAATGCCAGTGTGCTGATGGGCGTACGCTGGTGCTGAGTAGATGCGCAGCCCCATCTGTGCATTCTCCTGGATGCTTAGAGGGATTTCTTTGCTGTAAGATGTCTGTTTGCTGATGGTCTGGTCTATGTTCCGAATTGAGCACAAAACCTGTCCTATGAATGCTTTGCATTTGGAATTTTTGCTTGACTTCAGTTATTGGTGGAATCTTTAGCGCTCAATAGGACCAGGATCCAGCCTCACTTCTAGGGTATGGGAAATCCAATCAGAGACCAGGCCCTGGCTAAGACCCAAACATATGCACATTCACTTAGCAGAACCTTAAACACCCCTCAGTTGTGCAGCTTTTGGTCATCAAGGGTGCGTCTGGGAGGTTGGTTTAATGCAATAGAAGTGCTCCCCTCTGAAAGTTGTACATGAAATTTTTGTAAATCACATCCTTATCCTTCATCTTTTAAAGAAATAACCACTGCAAGTCCTTTTGTAAAGTGAAGAATCCTTTTGTAGAATGAACCACTGCCCCTTCATTGATTTCCTGTGTCAATCCAGATGGTGGGATGTGGTTTTCTTAAGGTGAGGCCTGTCTGTGACCTGCATCTAAGCCCATGGGACAAATTGCACAGAAGTCCTGTATGTCTGTCATTGTACCCTTAAGTCACCCTAGCCCTCTCCCTCTAGGCTCTGCCTTCGAGGTCAGAGGAGAGATAGCCTGTGGCCCTGTCCTGCCATGCAAGAACTCATCACTGTGGCTGTCTGGAAAGCCCCCCCTTATAGTTTGGGCTTCAGCCTAGTGGCTTGTCCTCACCATGATGGGGCCCTAATTCAGCCATGTACAGACAGAGAATATGTCTGCTCCTTTCCCCTTCCTTTTAAGTAAGGTCCAATTCTCGAGCTTGGGGCAACATTGTTCACCTTTGTAGCACTCAGGCTCTCCATTCAATTTCAGGCTCCCCAGATCATGTTTTGGTGAAAATTAGGGTTGGTTCCTTTCCAACGTTTGGAAGATCCTGTGAGGAGCCCCATCTGTCTAAAGATAGAGTCATTGCTGTAGGATCTAAGGCTGTTTGCTTCACCGTGGATTCGCTTGAGTTAGGAATGAGAAGTAGCCACAGTATGGATGGGTGGATGGGTTTTATGAGATGGATCACATATTTTATTAAGAACTCAAACTTCTGGCTCCCTCTTCTTTCAGACTTGCCATGTGACTCTGGCTTGGCCTATCTCCTAGGGCTATGGTGTGGACTGAATGGGATCATGAAAGTAGACAGTTTTGAGAACGTAAAGAACTTTTTCTTTTCCCTCAATCTCAATCCTGCAGTGGGGTTTCGCAGCCTGAGTCCACGACCTAGGCAGTAGGCCGGTGTGCCTGACTGCCCAGCATTTGGGTAATTTAGATTGTAAACCGCTTTGGCCTGAGTTATTGAGATTGTCCTCATTTCTCCAGATTATCTATTTGTGTGTGTGTGTGTGTGTGTGTGAGAGACGGTGTCTTGTTCTGTCACTCAGGCTGGAGTACAGTGGTGCCATCATTGCTGTCTGCAGCCTTGAACTCTGGGCTCAAGCAATCCTCTCACCTCAGCCTCCCGAGTAGGGAGGACCACAGGTGTGAGCCACCACACCTGGCTAATTTTTACTTTTTTTTTTTTTTGGTAGAGATGGAGTCTTGCTATATTGCCCAGGCTGGTCTTGAAGTCCTGGCTTCAGGCAATTCTCCTGCCTTTGCCTCCAGAAGCACTGGGATCACAGGTGTCAGCCATTGCACCCAGCCCAGATTGTCTTAATTTCTATCTTGTTCCAAGGCCAGGGACAGTAATAAGAATGGAAAAGAGATATGGGAACACTGGCAGACTGTGTAAAATGTAATGCAACTACCCAAAACAAGCCTGGTAGGAAAGGGCAAGTCTTTAGGTCTTTGTAAGAACTAAAGAAGATCTGTAATTTTTATTTTCACCCTCTGTACCCCATGACCTTATCCTTCCTCTCCTTCCTTGTTACCCATGAAAAACTGGCAACATTCCAAGAATAGCATCTGTACAAAGGGGAAAGAACATAAAGGTAAAACAAAACAAAACAACATTTTGAGAACAAAGATGACCATAACCACTGAAGGGAATCACATCTTTTAAGACAAATTCATATTCTTTTATTTGTTATGGCAGATGACAAGATGGTACAACCTTTATTCTTTTCCAAAATAAAACAAAGGGCACAGCATCTGTAGTCAGCCGACAACTATTTCGGCCTTTTGGGGGTGGGTCTGGCCGTACTTGTGATTTCGATGGTACGTGACCCTCTGCTGAAGACTTGCCCCCTGCCCGTGTACATAGTGCATTGTTTCTGTGGGCGGGCCCAGCACTTTCCGTCAACGTTGTACTGTATGTGATGAATTGCGTTGGTCTCTGCATTTTTCTGCAGAAGAGGAGTAACCGCTCCAGGTACCTTGACCTTTGTACAGCCCAGAGGCCAACACTGTGGGTGTGTGACTCTTTAGCAAAAAAAACCCATGTGGTGATGATGTGTATATATATGTGAGGATGTATCGGGAAGATTTCTAAATAAAAGTTTTACAAAGGGGCCTTAGGACTCTGTGCTTGCATTGCACCCCTAG